CAACGATGGAAATCTGCTTAACATTGGTGTTTCTGAGGTGTCTTAGCATCAGAAAAGGAAAAAGACACATATACACACATTCTAAGGAAAAAGTCAGGAAGGGCCTTGCAGAGGTAGGTCCTGGTGCGGCAAGAGGACGGTTAGGCGTTAGAAGCTTCTAGTTCAGGCTTTGCCGCTTCATGCTCATGAGGAAGCGCGGCTCCTTTGGCCTCAGTTTCCTGCGCTGCCTTCCCGTCTGTGGCTGACTGTTGCAGGGTAGTCAGACAAAGGCCCAGCTTCTATTCTGCATCCCAGCTAAGTCTGTAAAAGACGAAAGTCGTCGGGTACCTCCGTTACTGAGATCAAATGTTCATAAATGGAAGCATCGTGTCAATAAATGGGTTTATTATTATTGCTTTCTTATGTAACTCACCAACCCCCGGAGGGCCGTCCCCGCGGTGGGAAAGCCTAAAACAATACACATATGTTTTCACTAATTTAAAATTCATATTGAAGCGGGACGTTTTAGAACTTCCAGGACGCAACGTGCTATTAAGGGACCGTGAGGGGCGGGCAGCCCTTCTGAGATCGCGGGCTAACTGCTACTTTCACCCCTCCTTCTCCGGACCCCTCTCTCCGTCTACAGCTCGCGCCAGGGACCCAAACAGCCTAGGCCGCGAGCTCCTCGCCTCCAACCTCCCGCCTCCCGCGCCAGTACTAGCACCCGCTAGGAGCGCCGCGTGGCCTTTACCGGCCACGGGCCCCGCCCCTGTGCGTCAGCCCGTAGCTGCGCCGAGGCGTTTCCCGGGGGCGTGCCGCGGTTGCTAGGCGACCAGACCGCTCCCCCTCCCGCCCCTGGAGCTGCGTCTCCCCACTTCCCAGCCGGGGCCAGTCGGGAGCGAAAGTGCGCTGAGCTGCAGTGTCTGGTCGAGAGTACCCGTGGGAGCGTCGCGCCGCGGAGGCAGCCGTCCCGGCGTAGGTGGCGTGGCCGACCGGACCCCCAACTGGCGCCTCTCCCCGCGCGGGGTCCCGAGCTAGGAGATGGGAGGCACAGCTCGTGGGCCTGGGCGGAAGGATGCGGGGCCGCCTGGGGCCGGGCTCCCGCCCCAGCAGCGGAGGTAACGGCGCCACGGGGTAACGGGCTGGAGGCGCCACAGGGAGCGGCTGGCGCTGGCAAGCGAAGCTTGGGGGTGGGGAGGAGGTAGAGTGAGCCCTCAGTAGGAGGGACGAGGGCAGGGGTCTGACTGCCTCCCCGGGACCGCCCCCACCTCCTCTCTATCAGGGCCCCCTCCCCCCATCCCTGTCTCACCGGGCGCGGGGGACGGGGCTAGAGCGGAGTTAGAGCAAGAAGAATTTCCACCCCTGGATTCCCTCTGAAACCCTAGATCGGGGTATATGTTAAGGGATTACGAAAATCTAGGACAAATCCTCTCCGTCTTTTGTGTTCCCTTACAGTGGTGGAGCCACAGTGTTAAAGAACAGAGAAGTGATCCTTAATCATTTAGAATTTTGCCTCCACCATCCACCAGAAAATGAAGTGGAAAGAGAAGTAAATTCAATACATTTTATAATTTAGAGCATTGACAGATTTTGTCTGTAATCCTTTTAACTAGGTTGGGGGATGGTGTCTATGACACCTTCATGATGATAGATGAAACCAAATGTCCCCCCTGTTCAAATGTACTCTGCAATCCTTCTGAACCACCTCCACCCAGAAGACTAAATGTAAGTAAAAGAAGTCATTCTTTGTACATGAATTAATGACTTATATTCATTTTCTCTTTCATAGATGACCACTGAGCAGTTTACAGGAGATCATACTCAGCACTTTTTGGATGGAGGTGAGATGAAGGTAGAACAGCTGTTTCAAGAATTTGGCAACAGAAAATCCAATACTATTCAGTCAGATGGCATCAGTGACTCTGAAAAATGCTCTCCTACTGTTTCTCAGGGTAAAAGTTCAGATTGCTTGAATACAGTAAAATCCAACAGTTCATCCAAGGCACCCAAAGTGGTGCCTCTGACTCCAGAACAAGCCCTGAAGCAATATAAACACCACCTCACTGCCTATGAGAAACTGGAAATAATTAATTATCCAGAAATTTACTTTGTAGGTCCAAATGCCAAGAAAAGACATGGAGTTATTGGTGGTCCCAATAATGGAGGGTATGATGATGCAGATGGGGCCTATATTCATGTACCTCGAGACCATCTAGCTTATCGATATGAGGTGCTGAAAATTATTGGCAAGGGGAGTTTTGGGCAGGTGGCCAGGGTCTATGATCACAAACTTCGACAGTACGTGGCCCTAAAAATGGTGCGCAATGAGAAGCGCTTTCATCGTCAAGCAGCTGAGGAGATCCGGATTTTGGAGCATCTTAAGAAACAGGATAAAACTGGTAGTATGAACGTTATCCACATGCTGGAAAGTTTCACATTCCGGAACCATGTTTGCATGGCCTTTGAATTGCTGAGCATAGACCTTTATGAGCTGATTAAAAAAAATAAGTTTCAGGGTTTTAGCGTCCAGTTGGTACGCAAGTTTGCCCAGTCCATCTTGCAATCTTTGGATGCCCTCCACAAAAATAAGATTATTCACTGCGATCTGAAGCCAGAAAACATTCTCCTGAAACACCACGGGCGCAGTTCAACCAAGGTCATTGACTTTGGGTCCAGCTGTTTCGAGTACCAGAAGCTCTACACATATATCCAGTCTCGGTTCTACAGAGCTCCAGAAATCATCTTAGGAAGCCGCTACAGCACACCAATTGACATATGGAGTTTTGGCTGCATCCTTGCAGAACTTTTAACAGGACAGCCTCTCTTCCCTGGAGAGGATGAAGGAGACCAGTTGGCCTGCATGATGGAGCTTCTAGGGATGCCACCACCAAAACTTCTGGAGCAATCCAAACGTGCCAAGTACTTTATTAATTCCAAGGGCATACCCCGCTACTGCTCTGTGACTACCCAGGCAGATGGGAGGGTTGTGCTTGTGGGGGGTCGCTCACGTAGGGGTAAAAAGCGGGGTCCCCCAGGCAGCAAAGACTGGGGGACAGCACTGAAAGGGTGTGATGACTACTTGTTTATAGAGTTCTTGAAAAGGTGTCTTCACTGGGACCCCTCTGCCCGCTTGACCCCAGCTCAAGCATTAAGACACCCTTGGATTAGCAAGTCTGTCCCCAGACCTCTCACCACCATAGACAAGGTGTCAGGGAAACGGGTAGTTAATCCTGCAAGTGCTTTCCAGGGATTGGGTTCTAAGCTGCCTCCAGTTGTTGGAATAGCCAATAAGCTTAAAGCTAACTTAATGTCAGAAACCAATGGTAGTATACCCCTATGCAGTGTATTGCCAAAACTGATTAGCTAGTGGACAGAGATATGCCCAGAGATGCATATGTGTATATTTTTATGATCTTACAAACCTGCAAATGGAAAAAATGCAAGCCCATTGGTGGATGTTTTTGTTAGAGTAGACTTTTTTTAAACAAGACAAAACATTTTTATATGATTATAAAAGAATTCTTCAAGGGCTAATTACCTAACCAGCTTGTATTGGCCATCTGGAATATGCATTAAATGACTTTTTATAGGTCAATGCATCTTTGTTATTATCGTCAGATGTATTTCAACTGATGTATTATACTATTGGTTTAAATCTCTTTCTCTCAAGATAGAAGGTGTAGCAAAAGTATCCCAACTACTCCTCGCTTCTAGTGTCCCTCGGCATCTGTTCTGGAGGGGTAATTTGGGATGTGGTGTTAGTTGTGGCTGAGAGCCAGTGCTAGGTCCCTTGCCCCACTAGGCCATTCTCTAGGCTCATTCTAGGTGAAAGAGCTCACAGCAGACTGTGGGGTGGGGGAGCACCAGGAAGCTGTTGGTGACCTGGACAACTGGTGTCCCTGGTTTTCAGTGACTCGCTCCTCTTCCCTTCAGTTCTCTGATGTTTGGTGTTATTATTTTATGTTGTTATTTTGCCTCTGATTTGTTTCCTAGTCACTCAAAGCATTTTACAGAAGCCTTACCACTTTACTAAATAACCCTGTAAGGTACTGATTTAAAAACTGAGTCATATGCATCCCTCCTCCTTTCCTCTCCCATGCCCAAGGAAGATAAAACAGCTTCTCTGCCACAATTGACCCAGAGTGGTAAAGATAGAGAATCAGCATGAAAACTGCAGTTCCCCAGCTTTGTGGTACTCCACGGACCAGCCTCCTTGCTGCATTTTCATAGAATCTCTTCCTTATAAAAGTAATCACTCTCGGATAAACCTTACTACAGTTTAAAAATGCTTCCCTCTTCTCTTTACAGCTACCTGCCACTTCAATGTGCCACATTTTTCCCCCCACTTTCACGTTAAGCTTAATGCTATTCCCTAGATCTGAGTGAACTTCAGTTAGAAGAAGAAAACTAAAAATCCAGAAACTGGTGATAATCAAGTTTTCCCTTTTTATGTTTCTTAATTTTATTCTCTTCAACAGCTTTTCTTTTTCTCTGCTAAGATTTAAACAGTGAGGGCTGATAATAAAACTAATTGTTAAGCCAGTGTCCTACTTACAAGGGTGGAGACGGGACAGAAGCTAACTCACTGCTACTGGGTTTTGTTTGTTGTTTCCTGTCCCTTGCTCTATTTCTGTCCTCTTCCAGAACAAAAGTATGCTCAAGTTCTATCCTAAATGTGTGCTCTTGGCTGGGTATTAGTGGCTCATGCCTGTAATCCCAGCACTTTGGGAGGCTGAGGTGGGTGGATTCCTTGAGCCCAGGAGTTCAAGACCAGCCTGGGCAACATGGTGAAACCCTGCCTCTACAAAAAATACAAAAATTAGCCAGGCCTAGTGGCACATGCCTGTAATCCCAGCTACTTGGGAGGCTGAGGTGGGAGGATCACTTGAGCTGAGATCATGCCACTGCACTCCAGCCTAGGCAACAGAGTGAGACTCTGTCTAAAAAACAAACCAAAAAAAGTGTGTTCTTTAAAGTAGAATATTTGCTTTTTACAATATAGTTCTCAGAATGATCCAGTTCCATTTATTATTCTAGAATGTGGTGCAAACTCAATGACATTGGAAGAGACTCTTTTTGTTGGGCAGTGTAGGAACAAGAAAAGAAAATAAAAATGCCATGAGTATATTATTTAAGGAACTTTTGTTTTATCCAAAAGTAGTCATGATTGCTGTAGCATAGGCTGTGAAAAATGAGAGAGTGCAAATCTCTCTCATTTAAATGTCCACAGTGGCTTTAGTCTCCCAAGTACAAGGGCCAGATGGCAGAGAACAGCTTAAACTGAGCCTTCAGCCTCATTAATAGGAGGAAGTCTTGGTACTTTTGGTGACTAAGAAACTGGATTATTTAAAACCTTAATTATCTCCTTTACTCCTGGTTTACAGAAGGCAATAAATATACAACTCCTTTAGATCCCTCTAACTCCTGCTGAATTTTCTTTCTTTTTTTCTAAGTCTGCATCCTATCTCTTGATTCCATTGCCTGAAGAAGCTGTGTGAAATTAGTCTGGTTATTGGTTTTCTTGTCTGATAGTGGCATCTTGATCTCTTCAGATGTCACACTAAATGCTGCTCATAACCCATCCTCCTCTTCTTTATTCATCACTGCCTTCTTCAAGGGAGGTCTTGAAACTGCCTCATCTACCTCATGATCTGCTAGTCGAGATAGTGACTCTTTGGAAGTTGGTAGTCCAATGTCTGCTTCCCCGCATTAACCACATTGCGTAGGTTTGGGAATTTTGCAGGTGCTAAATCATCATGGCCAGGAAGATGAAACACCTTGAGAAATGGGAACATCTCTTCACTGTGTTCTTGGATCAGCCTTCTTTCAACTACCAAGAAATGGATGATTTCTCTGCCAACTCCAGGAAGTAGTACAGCATGATTGAATCCTTCTTCAGTGAATCTTTTCATTGTAACTTAGGGTGTAAAAGCTCATATCTACTCAAAAAACTCAAATCTACTCTTTCAGTAGATATGAGCTTACATTGACTTATGAATGGTTTTCCTGTAGGCCCAACAGTGTCATGACCCTCCAGTTGAAACAAAGCATGAGTTATTTTTATATCGAGTCCTTGAACTGCTAGCCAGGTAGATGTTTCCTTGAAGTCCAGAGCAGGATCCAAGTCAGATGAAGGAGGTGGCACACCTGGCTTAACTGCAGATCAGGGAGCATTGAACCTCTACAATTTGCTGCATTGGATTTCTGCATGGGTTTCTCACTGAATAGTAAATTAGAGAAAATGCTACTTTTACTATTTTGCATTTTATATCAACATTAGCAGCCTGTTCCCACTCAGGTGCTGTCCAAGGCACATGTTTCCTTGGGATGTTTGGACAGAATGATCTGGCTTGATGTATTTCTTGGGCTCTGGTACCACATCATAGAGTTGGTTAAATGTAGCCAGCAGCAGTGTCAAGACAGCTGACACTGTCTTCCAAGAGTGAATGCATTGGCCTTTGGAACTGCTGCTAAAGCCATGTGTGGGGTGGCGAGCACATCTTTAGGTGGCAGCAAGGCTATATCTGATTGACACAGATCTGAAGTCTCTAACACCATATTGCTGTTGTCCTGAATTTTCTAACTTGGAGAAATTTAAGGATCTCCTGCATTATCTAGGCAGAGCATATGTTGAGGTTGTTTTGCCAGTTGTTATCAGTGTTGAAGAACTGCTCCTGTAAGCAAACTGTTAAAAGCATTACTACCCCATATGCATCTGATGTACACTGTGTTTTGGTGTTTGTGTTTTTAGTGAGAGTTCTAGCCAGTACTGTGCCTGAACTTGGGAGAGAAAGGGGCCTGTGGCTGAGGTTGGTGCGTGCTCTATTTCTGTGTATCGAATGGACTACAAGGTTACTGAAACTGGGCTAAGGGAAAGTGTATAGACAACTCATTACACTGTAGACAGATTTTAGAAAGCTACAGGAAGGCAAATGGATGTTTCTGCCTCAATTTGGCAACCGAGAGAGTGATGCAGAGCAGAGTCATTGAAGTTGGCATACCTGTCTTCTGCAGGCCAATTCAAGTTTGAGGAGAGTGGGCTGCTTAAAAACATGGTGCTCGTCCACATGGATTTGAGGAAGTTTATGGTTGGGTTTCAAGCTTAGGGACAAGTTGTGGTTTTTAGAGGCAGTAACTCTATGCCACCTTATTGGCCACTGTTAAAAGTTTCACTTGGATCCCTGCCCAGCCATAGCAATGAGTGACTGAATTGGATCAGAGTTAGTACAGAAATTCAGACTGTCTCTTCCTCAGTTACTGGATTGTTCTTTAGCCATTTTTCTTCTAGTCATTTCAGTCAAACTGGTTAGGTTAGGTGACTTACTGAGTTCTAAATTGACAAATTTTAATTTCCAAGTTGTTTCTGACACGGTGAGAGTTGGGTTAGAATTTTTATTTCATTCCCCAAGTCATTTTTTCTTTTTCTTTATTTTTTCTTTTTGAGACAGAGTCTCGCTCTGTCGTCCAGGCTGGAGTGAAGTGGCGCAGTGTTGTCTGCAGCCTCAACCTCCCAGGCTCAGGTGATTCTCCCATCTCAACCTCCAGAGTAACTGGGACTACAGTCACGTGCTACCATGCCTGGCTAATTTTTTGTATATCTGTAGAGAGGGGGTTTCACCATGTTGCTCGGGCTGGTCTTGAACTCCTGGGCTCAAGTGATCCATGTGCCTTACCCTCTCAAAGTGCTGGGATTATAGGTGTGAGCGACCGTGCCCAGCCTCATTTTTTCTTTCAATATGGAAAATTGGCTAATCCACCTAATACCTGCTCATCTTCTAGTATTCTATCCTACCATCTACCCTCAGAGTTATTGATGTACTCTTTCATCATGTGCTATCATGATTTCTCCTTAGATTAGAAAGTAAGCTTCAAATGGGAGTGTGTCTTCATATTGTTCTGAATTAACAGATTTTGATGCCCGCTGATCATGTGCAGATGATGGAAGCTCATTTCCTTCCATGAACCAGGAGCATGCTCGCCTCTTCTTTTAAGTTGACCCACACAATCTCTGATGTCTTCTTTTTGGGAAAGGGTAATGAGATAAGGATTAAGGACATTTTCTTCTGGTCCAGTGTTAGATACAGTTACCTTGATAATAATGAAAAAAAAATGAATACCACCAAAACCTAACTATGATGTAAGGATTCTGCTTCTGCCCCACAGGGGCTCTGAAAGAGTCTAGCCTGGATCTTCTTTCCCAGAGGAAGTTTGACTTATGACCATATTAGTATGCTTTATTCCTTGGTGTTTAAGGGAGTTGGGGCAGACAGGTTAGCTGGCTAATGTCATTACAATTTAGTTTTTGTGACAATCTGTTAAGAAGGGGGCTTATTGCATAATCAAAAAAGAACAATAAAAAAATAAAAATTTCTACTGTGAAACTATTTCAATCTGTAGCAGCTGGTCATGTTAAAACACTTTCTGTTTTGCTTAATTCGTAACTAGGCATAATTAAAGTTAAATGCTAAATTTTAGGTAGCAGCTGATAAATGGTTCTAAGCTTTCCTGACAGAATACTCCTACTACTTTGGTGAATCATGGAAAACTCTTTCTCCTTTATTTTTAATTATTTCTTTTCCATCTGTTATTGATGTCATCAACACGGAAGTTGGAAAGGTGACAATGATTGTTCTAGACTGCCTCTGTAATGCTTTTTCTCCTCTGAGAATTAAAAATACATACTTACACCTTGAGCCAGGTAGAATTGCCAGAACATGTTTTCCTCCGTGTCTTCGGTCTAGATGACCAATCTGTAGAACGCTATAACTTACTATGCGTAGAGCAGCGGCAGGCATTCATGCTATGGAAAACCTGGAGTCAGTACAAATAAGGAGTAAGAAAAGGCCAGGGATTGGCAAATCAAAGAAGAGTTCTCTTCTGCCAGGGATTAGCCTCCTAGTTTTAAATATATTTTTAATATCCCCATTTTAACATACTCCATTTTCACCTTCAACCTATCCTTCCTGAAGCCCAAACTTTTAAAGAATTTACTTCCAGACCTGGCCTTCAGCCTAATATGATTAGGGTGTTTTTCTGAGTGTCTGTCAAATTATGCTGGCTAATTTCAATGAGAAAAGATTTTAGAGTCACAGTGAACCCATCCATAAAAGGACTAAAAGCTCTCTCTGGTCCCTGAGATCCACAACCCCTGAGAGAAGCCAGAACTACAAATGCATCGTCTAGACTTTGAAGAAGCAGGGTATGATTCTTAATATAGCCCACCCATCGCTAAGTCAAGCCTAGACTCTAATATTTTTCTATAACAGGAGAAGCCTCCCTGACTGGAGACTAGAGTCTCACATCTTCTGCCACCACATGAATAGACTAAAAAGAAAGGAGAGTCCCACATCAGGCCAAGTGGTGACCTGTGGCTATTTCAGCTCAGAATGTCAGCCTCTGAAGCATCAGGTTTGAATGACTTTGGTGTCATGGGATTCTGTCCATTGTCCGTTTGAGTCTGCTGACATGCTTCCTCTGGAAAGTGCAGTTTGGCATGGATGAGTCAGTGGTTTTTTATTTTGGGGTGTTTTTTAAAAAATAAAAATGAATTGCTTTGAGAATTTTTTAGCATCCTGATTGTTTCAAAACCAAG